AAAATGTATATAGAAAAAATAAAAAATATATACACAGATTTAACGCAGACACTATCTAAATATCAACGACAGGCTCAAAATACTTTATAAGGATTATGTGTCAACATAAGCCTTTAACATTCGCTCTCTTAAAGCCAAAATGTTTTAAGATTTAGAACCAGAGAACAGGCAGTCTGACGGTCAAAGAGGGGAAATCATTTTTTTCCAGCATCTTCTAATGAAGTCTGTCTCTCACAATTATAAAAACTTTTGCAGGCTGGTCTAAACCGTGAGCTGCCTGGAGAAAGCAGAAGGGAGGTATCCTGAATGAAAGCCAAACCATCTCCATAAATTAATGTCTTCCCTTGACTAGAAAGCATTTCAGGGTAAAAAGCATGTACGAATTCCTCCGTAATATGAAAAGGGGTTGGAGGGCAGGGAATGAAATAGAGAGCGAGGGCACTAAAACATGTTTAGTTAACAGCGCTCAGAAGTCTCCACACAACCCGTATTCCCCTCCATCTCAATCAGACCAGGCTATTCTCTCCTCCTCCGAAGGTTTAGGGGTCAGAAAGAGATGTGGGGTCAAAGTGGCTTCCCCGACAGGTCCCCTCCCTAAGTTTCCCCTCGGCTGAGCCCAGATCTCCGCTCTGAACCGACCTAAGAGCTGGTCTAGGGCTGGGAGCCCGGTTGATACCAGCAGCTGTCCATTCCGCACCGACGGTCGCGTGCCCGCAATGGACACCAGTCGAGGGCCGCTGTCGTTGGTCACGCTGGCTCTAGGACCCCTCCTCTGGAAACTGGTGACGTTGCTCTTGCTGGCTGTCGCCACTGCAGACCCAGTACTCGCGGCAACACTACCGCAGGTTGCCACTGCCGCCATCTTAGAGCCTCCAGTGTTAACCCAATAGGAACTCTGGGAACGCAAACACCCGTCCTATCAGAACCAGTGCCAAACTCCCGCCTCCTCGCCCCAACCGCGGCTCTCGTAACCAATAGGACTGAGACGTCAGTCCCGAGCCAACCAATCGGAAGGCGTATTGCTGAAAAGTGCGCCCTACGAAAGGACGGTCGACTTCGGCGGGGCCCAGGTGAGAAAGGCCCACCTGTGTCCTGGTTGAGGGTCTCCAGGGTTCTTTGGGGCCCGAGGTAGGTAATATCACGTAACGTTCTTCTCCTTTTCAACTAATGTAATTTTGATTTCCTGCTTTAGGATTCCTGAAATTGTGGATCACCCACCTATGCTTTAAGACATGCTTTATTTTTTTTTTTTCTGGAAGCCCTGCAACTTCCCTAAAAATTGAATGAATTGTAGAACAGACCTATGGTAAGTGGGCTTTTTCCTCCTTTTTCTTCTGTTTTCTGAAACGAAATGCTTTCTCTTTTCAAAGGAATTTCAGACCTGAACAATCAGGTGGACAACTTCTTGTGACTTTGGGTATTCTGAAATTACTGTAAGTCTACTTCAGTCATTGGATCCAAATTACAATTTTAAACTTTTCTCATTGTCTTTTTCAGCATCTTGACTCTACTGTGCCTGGATGTAGCTGTGTGTTTTGTGTGTATCCTGTTCATGGTTTGTAGAATTTCTTGAGTTTGTGAGTTAAGTGATCATGAAACTTTTTGAAATTTACCATCAGGCCAATGGTGGCAGAGTCTACATAGAACTATGCTTCGTGGTGTTCTGGGGAAAACCTTTCGACTTGTTGGCTATACTATTCAATATGGCTGTATAGCTCATTGTGCTTTTGAATACGTTGGTGGTGTTGTCATGGTAAGTTTTTATGTTCAAGAATATTCATCTTAGAATTTAGATTACAAATTACCTCTCTTTTCAGTGTTCTGGACCATCAATGGAGCCTACAATTCAAAATTCAGATATTGTCTTTGCAGAAAATCTTAGTCGACATTTTTATGGTATCCAAAGGTAAATTTCTGTCATGGATATATTAAATTTACATACAGACATTTCTTTGACTTTTCCCCCTCAGAGGTGACATTGTGATTGCAAAAAGCCCAAGTGATCCAAAATCAAATATTTGTAAAAGAGTAATTGGTTTGGAAGGAGACAAAATCCTCACCACTAGTCCATCAGATTTCTTTAAAAGCCATAGTTATGTAAGTAACATTTCAATTATGTTATTTTTGGTTTTAAGAGGCTGCATTTCTTCTCTAATTCTAGGTGCCAATGGGTCATGTTTGGTTAGAAGGTGACAATCTACAGAATTCTACAGATTCCAGGTGCTATGGACCTATTCCATATGGACTAATAAGAGGACGAATCTTCTTTAAGGTACCATTTTCTGCTTAAAATGTAAGGTTTATTAATTGTCTTCAACCTCATTTTGATTTTACAGATTTGGCCTCTGAGTGATTTTGGATTTTTACGTGCCAGCCCTAATGGCCACAGATTTTCTGATGATTAGTAAGCATTTATTCTTTTGACTTGATTATTGTCTCCTTTTCATGTGAATTTATTACTCCCGTTGAAACCGTGTACTTACCAATAAACTATTTGCTATTCAGTTTTAGTTGTTTTTAATTGTTAAATGTAAAG